AGCGAGCCATTGCGCCATGCACTCCAGGCTGGGTGACTGACTGAGATTCTGACTCAAAAAAAAAAAAAAATCCTATGACAAGGAGAAAGGTCAGATTCCCTGGCAATGGGAGCTGAGGCATGTTCTTGAGAAGGAGGGAGGTTATAAATTAGATGGGGCTGGGTCTCAGAGAGATATAGCTACTTACATATTAAATAATGAGGCTGAGTGTGGCGTCTCACACCTATAGTCCCAGTACTTTGGGAAGCAGAGGCAGGAGGATCCCTTGAGCCTAGGAGTTTGAAACCAGCCTGGGCAACATAGGGAGATTCCATCCCTACCAAAAAAAAAATTAAAAATTAGCCAGGCATAGTGGCCTGCATCTGTGGTCCTAGCTGCTTGGGAGGCTGAGGTGGGAGGATTGCTTGAACCTGGGAGGTCAAGGTACAGTGAGCCACGATTGCACCACTGCACTCCAGCCTGGGTGACAGAGCAAGACCTTGTCTCAAAAAAAGTAATTAATTTATTTATTCAATACGTAGCTCCTGAGACAAAATGTGTGCCGTACTCTAGACCCTGCTGGTGTGCACAATTCATGGGGGATATGTGCGCTAATGGAAGTGTGGCACAGGGCAAGGGTGTCCCCAGAGAAAGCCCTAATCCAGCTTTATGGGTGGTTGTATGAGGCACAGAAGCCTTTCCTGGTTAAGGGATAAATGGATGGGGTTTCAAAGGATGAATAGGAGTTTGCCAAGGACAATGAAGCAAAGATTGACATTCTAAGCATTGGGAGTGTCCTATGCAAAATCCCAAAGTGATGTAGTAGCAAATACTTAAGCACCTACAGTGTGCCAAGCATGTTTCATGTGCTGGAGATACAGAGGAGGAGGAGACAGATGAAACCCCAGCCCTTGTGATATTGTCATCCTAGTAGGTGTGGTGGGGAGATAAACAAGTAGACACCTGCATGAATAAGACTTTCAGATTGTGGTAAACCCTGTGGAGGAAACGAAACAGGTGAAGGAACGGCGTGACTAGGAGCAGGCAGGTGCGGCTGCTTCAGGTAGGGTGGTCAGGGAAGGAGGCGGCATCTGAGCTTTGACCTCAATTTCGAGAATGAGCCAGGAATGCAGAGAGGATTTCAGGCAGAGGAAACCTTAGGGAGGCTGGCGGGTTAAATCTGCAGGGGTGTGGCTGGCCGGAGGAAGTGAGGTGTGAGACAGTCACGTTGATGGTGACAGCAGCAGTGACCGTAGCAGCCTAGAGGTGGCCGAATGCTTACTCTAATGGGCTGGCCCATCCCTGAGTGTCTAGAGTTCCCAGCCCGCTTAAGGAAGGAAGGAAAACACAGGCAGCTCTAAGTGTACGACGAGGGAGGTCTCATCGGCGGTGAGGAAGCCCAGGCGGGTCCCCTTCCCAGCTGAAAGGGGTTCGGGTAGGTTTTTCCTGGGCGTTCCTCTGAGAACACTACAGGCCTAAGGTTTTTTTTTTTTTGACAGAATTTCACTCTGTCGCCAGGCTGGAATGCAGTAGGGCAATCTCGGCTCACTGCAACCTCCACCTCCCGAGTTCAAGTGATGCTCCTGCTTCGGCCTCCTGAGTAGCTGGGACTACAGGTGAGTGCCACCACATCCAGCTAATTTTTGTATTTTTAGTAGAGACAGGGTTTCACCATGTTGGCCAGGCTGGTATCAATCTCCTGACCTCGTGATCCATCTGTCTCGGCCTCCCAAAGTGCTGGGATTACAGGCGTGAGCCACCGTGCCCGGCCATTGACTAAGGTCTTAAAATAGCTCTTCCTGCCTGTATAATCTCCATTATGGCAGGGCTCATATAAGAAGATGACAGTTCATCTGATGAGGAAGAAAACTTACTCCTAGTTAGATTGGGTTGAATTCTTCCCTGTTTCCAGCGGTGTCTGCTCCTGGCACCTCAGGCACAGTCAGGGGTAGGAGGTGGTGATCAGATACACTCGCTGTGAGCAGTGCAAGGGGAAGCAGGTGCCCAGAGGTGCATCCCGGTTTGGTGGGGGTGACAAACATGGACAGGTAAGTGCAGGAGTGTGTGCAATACTCAATCTAAGAAAGGTAGTTCAGGCAGAGTTCAGGGAAGATATCTCTGTGCAGGGCCAGACATGGGGATGAGATTCTGATAATTTGGGAATGAATCAGGCCCCCAGCCCCTCCTCCCTCAGACTCAGCAGTCCAGGCACCCGGCCCTCCTCCCTCGGACCCAGAAGTCCATGCTCCCAGCCCCTCCTCCCTTGGACCCAGGAGTCCAGGCCCCCAGCCCCTCCTCCCTCAGACCCAGGAGTCCAGGCCCCCAGCCGCCTTCTCCTGCAGGACCCCAGGAGCTTGGGTACCCACAGGCTACTAGATCCTTGTTTCTGTGCATGGAAATTCTCAAATTATCTCCAAAAGTCTATGAAGAAGGTAAACACACATTTCCAGATGAGGGAATAGGCTGATATAGTTGAAAGACACACAGAGGGTCACAGTCTGGAATTGACAGTGGTGGGATTCGAACCTATTTCACTCCAGAACTGCGTAGCGCCTTATACGCTGCGGCAAGTGTGACGTCATTCGAACAAACCATAGGCCCCGCCCCCGGACTAGCCACGCCCACAGGCTCCTGAAACCACCAATCCCAGCTGTGACAGCGCTCAGGACCGATGCTCATAGGTCCCGTCCCTAGGATCCCCGCCCCCTCCGCCCGCGCCCCGCCCCTCGCAGCCCAGTTCCGGACGCGGGCCCAGCCGCGCCTGCGCCTCCGCTCGCCTGTGGCTGCGTCGCGCGCTCTTCCTCGGAGCTACCCAGGCGGCTGGTGTGCAGCAAGCTCCGCGCCGACCCCTGACGCCTGACGCCTGTCCCCGGCCCGGCATGAGCCGCTACCTGCTGCCGCTGTCGGCGCTGGGCACGGTAGCAGGCGCCGCCGTGCTGCTCAAGTGAGTACATTCTAGCCCCGCGTGCGCGGTCAACAGGACTGACCGTGCCGCTTCTCACCCTCAGGGACTATGTCACCGGTGGGGCTTGCCCCAGCAAGGCCACCATCCCTGGGAAGACGGTCATCGTGACGGGTGCCAACACAGGCATCGGGAAGCAGACCGCCTTGGAACTGGCCAGGAGAGGTAAAATCTCCCCTGCTTTGGCTCTCAGAGAGAATTTAAATCTTTTTCCATCCTGGGTTTTCAGGAGGCAACATCATCCTGGCCTGCCGAGACATGGAGAAGTGTGAGGCGGCAGCAAAGGACATCCGCGGGGAGACCCTCAATCACCATGTCAACGCCCGGCACCTGGACTTGGCTTCCCTCAAGTCTATCCGAGAGTTTGCAGCAAAGATCATTGAAGGTAGGAGAACGCTGGCCATGTGGGATGAGGACGGGATGTCTCCTCCTCCACCCCTCTCTTCCAGAGGAGGAGCGAGTGGACATTCTAATCAACAACGCGGGTGTGATGCGGTGCCCCCACTGGACCACCGAGGACGGCTTCGAGATGCAGTTTGGCGTTAACCACCTGGGTGAGGCCTGGGCAGGGGCTGCACCATGGGTTCAAAAGTGACCTTTTCATCATCCTTAATCCAGGTCACTTTCTCTTGACAAACTTGCTGCTGGACAAGCTGAAAGCCTCAGCCCCTTCGCGGATCATCAACCTCTCGTCCCTGGCCCATGTTGCTGGGCACATAGACTTTGACGACTTGAACTGGCAGACGAGGAAGTATAACACCAAAGCCGCCTACTGCCAGAGCAAGCTCGCCATCGTCCTCTTCACCAAGGAGCTGAGCCGGCGGCTGCAAGGTACGGGGGCGCTAGGCTCGGCCTCCCTCTTGCTCCCTCAGTCTTCTCTTTCTTTCTTCCCCAGGCTCTGGTGTGACTGTCAACGCCCTGCACCCCGGCGTGGCCAGGACAGAGCTGGGCAGACACACGGGCATCCATGGCTCCACCTTCTCCAGCACCACACTCGGTGAGTCCCCTCCCAGCCTGGGGTCTCCACGTTGTGGACTAAATGCCCTGTGGGCTGATTGCAGGGCCCATCTTCTGGCTGCTGGTCAAGAGCCCCGAGCTGGCCGCCCAGCCCAGCACATACCTGGCCGTGGCGGAGGAACTGGCGGATGTTTCCGGAAAGTACTTCGATGGACTCAAACAGAAGGCCCCGGCCCCCGAGGCTGAGGATGAGGAGGTGGCCCGGAGGCTTTGGGCTGAAAGTGCCCGCCTGGTGGGCTTAGAGGCTCCCTCTGTGAGGGAGCAGCCCCTCCCCAGATAACCTCTGGAGCAGATTTGAAAGCCAGGATGGCGCCTCCAGACCGAGGACAGCTGTCCGCCATGCCCGCAGCTTCCTGGCACTACCTGAGCCGGGAGACCCAGGACTGGCGGCCGCCATGCCCGCAGTAGGTTCTAGGGGGCGGTGCTGGCCGCAGTGGACTGGCCTGCAGGTGAGCACTGCCCTGGGCTCTGGCTGGTTCCGTCTGCTCTGCTGCCAGCAGGGGAGAGGGGCCATCTGATGCTTCCCCTGGGAATCTAAACTGGGAATGGCCGAGGAGGAAGGGGCTCCGTGCACTTGCAGGCCACGTCAGGAGAGCCAGCGGTGCCTGTCGGGGAGGGTTCCAAGGTGCTCCGTGAAGAGCATGGGCAAGTTGTCTGACACTTGGTGGATTCTTGGGTCCCTGTGGGACCTTGTGCATGCATGGTCCTCTCTGAGCCTTGGTTTCTTCAGCAGTGAGATGCTCAGAATAACTGCTGTCTCCCATGATGGTGTGGTACAGCGAGCTGTTGTCTGGCTATGGCATGGCTGTGCCGGGGGTGTTTGCTGAGGGCTTCCTGTGCCAGAGCCCAGCCAGAGAGCAGGTGCAGGTGTCATCCTGAGTTCAGGCTCTGCACGGCATGGAGTGGGAACCCCACCAGCTGCTGCTACAGGACCTGGGATTGCCTGGGACTCCCACCTTCCTATCAATTCTCATGGTAGTCCAAACTGCAGACTCTCAAACTTGCTCATTTAAAAGAAAAAAAAAAGAAGAAAATGTACCCGAGTCGTAGATTTTATTTTTCCTCTGTGC